AGAACCAAGTTATAGCCAGAATTCAGAAATAACATTTTTGAGCATTTATTGTGTCTGACAATGTGCCAATCACTTTACATTTATTTTAGCTCATTTAATGCTTACAACAACTAGAAGGAGGTACTATTAGGATCCCTATTTTACAGATGAAAAAAGTGAAGGTCAGAGAGATTAGTTAAGCAGAGGGTACAAGATTAGGTTCCAGTTGACTCTTAACAACCATTTCATATTCCAGGTGATGCTTTACAGACATCTGATGAATGGATGGATGAATGAATGCATGCACTTTGGGAACTCCCATTCAGCTTGGCATAAATACTAACTCCTTAGAATACCCTAGAAAAATCTAGACCTTTTGTTGGAAGAAAAGAGTGGGAAGGGTGGTAGGGAATTATTTTTTCGAGTGAATTGAGGCAGATGATCTTACAGATGACTGGGTTCTAGTCAGCATGGTTGCCTTATCTGGTGAGAGATGAGAATTGGGCAGACACCAGTTCTGTCTGCCCTGGGCCCTCAAACTGAGTAGCCTCTGAGATTCAAGTTCATCAGCACAGTGTTGGAGGACAGTTCCTGCAGAGCCCCATGAATCAGAGGAGACTCGGAGGCAGGAGGAACTGGCTATCCTAAAGGTGATTTTAAACCGGGGTAGCTAGAGCCCAAAGAAGGGCGAAACCAGGACTAACTGCCCCATAGCATGAGGGGCAGCGCCTGTAAAATTACATAGGATTTGTAAAGGTGGAAGGCACTGTTGCGCCGGGTAAAGCTTCGCAAGGTCGTGGTAGGGGAAATGATTCACTCCCCTTCACTATTCCCTCGCAGCATGGTCCTCACAACCCCCTTCTCTTTCCCCATTTCCATTTCCGGACTCTTCTCCTGCCCGCAGGGCAGACGCACGCGCAGAGAGATTGCCAGCCCTGGCTGCCAGAGACCCGGAAGCATCGATCGGCTCTGTGCTCGGCTTCTAGACTTGTCGGCGCTCGATTGAGGAGCGTGGCTACGTTGCTTCCGGTGCCTGGCTCCGTTTCCTGCTTTTGGTTCTTACAGTAGTCGGCGTAGGCCTTAGGTGGGTTCGTGCGCCTTCTACCTCGCTGTTTCGGTTTTCCTGGCTCCTCGGCCCTTTTCTCCCCTGTTGCAGCTGGGAGCGGACGAAGCGCGAAGCTGGGGTGGGTACGCGTTTGGCCCGGGTTTGGATCTCCAGTATAATTTACTCCTTCCTTTTTATAACAGATTTTTTACTGTCTCCTGAAGAATTTAACACAAACATGGATATCAGACCAAATCATACAATTTATATCAACAATATGAATGACAAAATTAAAAAGGAAGGTAAGTGCTTTTTAGAATACTTGTTCACTACTCCAATAACTTGTTTCTTTTCTAATTTGGACAGAATTGAAGAGATCCCTATATGCCCTGTTTTCTCAGTTTGGTCATGTGGTGGACATTGTGGCTTTAAAGACCATGAAGATGAGGGGGCAGGCCTTTGTCATATTTAAGGAACTGGGCTCATCCACAAATGCCTTGAGACAGCTACAAGGATTTCCATTTTATGGTAAACCAATGGTAAGCCAATTCCATTATTTCACTTTAATCAAAGAAGTAACCTGTTTTCAAATAATTAAAACAGCGAATACAGTATGCAAAAACAGATTCGGATATAATATCAAAAATGCGTGGAACTTTTGCTGACAAAGAAAAGAAAAAAGAAAAGAAAAAAGCCAAAACTGTGGAACAGACTGCAACAACCACAAACAAAAAGCCTGGCCAGGTAAGAAAGACCAAGAAAGTTCCTGTTTGTATATATTTAAACTCTCCCTATTTATTTTGCTTAGGGAACTCCAAATTCAGCTAATACCCAAGGAAATTCAACACCAAATCCTCAGGTAATTTTTTTTCCATGTCGTGCTTACCTTAACAAGCTAACTTTGCCTTTTTACTTTTTAATAGGTCCCTGATTACCCTCCAAACTATATTTTATTCCTTAATAACTTACCAGAAGAGACTAATGAGATGATGTTATCCATGCTGTTTAATCAGTAAGTTTTTTCATAAATAAGTCTGTTTCTGACTGTATACATGAATTGTTTTTCTTCTTTATAGGTTCCCTGGCTTCAAGGAAGTACGTCTGGTACCAGGGAGGCATGACATTGCTTTTGTTGAATTTGAAAATGATGGGCAGGCTGGAGCTGCCAGGGATGCTTTACAGGGATTTAAGATCACACCGTCCCATGCTATGAAGATCACCTATGCCAAGAAATAACATTTGGGATAGTCGTCTTTAAAAGACTTGGTGTTATTTACAGTGTTTGTTTTGATAACATTTGGCTGGGTCATTTTAATAGTTAGAGATGAGGAGGAGTAAAAGTGAAATTTTTGTGAAGGACTTAAATTATCCAGTGTTTCTTTAGCCTTGGTGAACTATGAAATACGAAGGCCTTAATTTTGTACAATAAACTTTTATTTGTATTCTGTGTATATAATGCTTTCTTGATTGACCCATCTCCCTATCATCAAATGACTTCTAGTCTAGAACACACTTAAGGTTTATAAACTTGTGTAATAGGATGCTTTTCTAGTGTTACTTTGGAGGAGCTAATTATACAACATCATTGAACCATTCAATAAAAGTTAAGTAAAATTAGATCACAGAAGCTAGTAGATGACTGTTGTATTAATGGTAACAATGATTGTTCTGGGTATTAGAAGAAAATGAGACCCAGGCAGGATCTAAATTTGATCTTTGTATCCTTTTAAGAAATGAATATATTATTTTGCTGCTAGTAGGGATTCCACAAGTTTTCTTCATTCAGTATTAAATAAAGGCTGTTCTTACTGTTTACTGAGAAAACAGAAAGGGAATGCTATCTTCACACTTTGCATTTAATGCTGTTTCCTTCATGAGGCAGGACTGTTCTAAGGTTAATATGCAATCTCTTTATTGAAAGACCTCCAGGGTAAAAATTTTTTGATCTATAGTCTCTTTTCCCCCTTAAGACAAATAGACTGATTAATAAAGAGTTGCCAGTGCTAAGCTTGCTACTTCTTTGTAATTCTTAAACACCAATGTTCAAATATTTCCAAAGCCCATTTTCTTTAGCTTTTGATTTATGTTTAAGGCTATTGATTCAGTCCTCTGCTGAGTAAACCATGGGTATCTCCAGAAGTGGACAATTTGTTTTTACAAGTATGGTACATATTAATAGTAACAACAACAAAAAAGAAAACAGTACTTATTTTTCTGGTGTTCCTGTTTTAGTATTCCTTGAACAAAACCTTTATCACTTGGAATTTTTATTGTCTACTTATGGAAAGACTTTTAGACTTACGTAGACAGTATCACATCACTCTTATGCATACATAAAGAGGAAAAAAATGTTTCCTATAACTTTGTCACAGTTAGTCTGACTCTTCTGAATAACTTTTTTAATCCCAGTAGTCAAGCTCCTGTACTTTTGTAAAATATATTAACAGTGAATTACTAGAAAATGGGCCATGTTCTTGTATATTACAGTGATGTCAATTGCTGATAAATTTTCTAACTGCTTACTCTCGGATACCGTACTTGTCTAAGAACTGAAAATAATTCACAGACTGATCCCATGCCCAGTCCTGGCCATGCTTTGAGTGGCTGTATTGGAGCAGAAAAGCCAGGGTGGCTCACCTGGGGTGAGAATGAGGGGGGTGAATAGTAAGAGGGGTCGTGTAGGTCTTCTTCAGGATTTGCTTATACTCTGAGTGAAATGGGGGACTATTTTAGAGAATTTTTTTAAAGTGGGTTAGAATTTACGTACAATAAAGTTCACCCATGTTAGTGTTCCATTTGATGAGTTTGGGCAATTGTATATAGTCAT